CGCCCGAACCCCGCCCCCCCCGCGCCCCCCCGGCCAGGGCCACGACCACAGCGTCAGCCCTTCTCTCCCCGGTCCTAAAGACAGAGCGCAAAGACACCACGACCCTGGGTACTTCTTTTCTCTTTATTCCCTTTCATAGCTTCTGCCGGGATCCAGGCAGAGAGAGCACTAATGGGGGAAAGGGAGCGAGCGCTTCCCGCTTTCCCCAGCGTGGGCCCTCGGAGTTGGGTGTGGGGGCAGCAGGGCCAGAGGAAAGGCACAGGTGGCGATTTGCCCCAGCCCTCCCCCCTAAGATGCAGACCCTCAGAACACGTCGCGGAAGGTGAGCTCCCTGCTCCGAGAGGCAGACTCGGGTGTAACGCAAAGACGGTTTCTTTCATCAATAAGGTCCCCACTGCCTCACAGCCCCTAAGGCCACCCGCTGGTTCTGGCATTCTAGACGGGGGTGCCCTTGGCCCTTCCTTTGTCTTCCTGTTTTGCAGGGTAATCCCAGGGTTCCATGCGTATCCTCTGCACATTCAGCATGGGCTCCTCGGTGCTTGTGTCTCCATTTTTCTGTCGTTCTGCGATAATCATGGCCCGGAGGAGAGGCGGGTACGGCACGGAGGCCAGGCTGTCTTCCGGCGCCGGCGTGAACGCGGTGAAGGCCTCCTCCTCGTGCTTGGGCACCAGCCGCCAGTCATGGTACATGACGTGTTCGATCTCCCGCGCCTCGCTCTCAGTCTTCCCTGATGAAGAAAAAGAGGCGTCTGCACACACTTGCTGTGCCGTCGGCGGTCGGCATCGAACTGCCGGGCACCCGCTCTCCCGAGCCTTACCTTTGAAGGTCAGGATGCCCCAGGCCTTCCCGTGGTCCAAGTTCTGCAAAGCCAGAAGGAAGCGGGGTCAGCTCGCAAAGCTCTCGGCCCCCGAGGTCAGGAGGTGGGAGCCTCAGCCACGCAAACCTGCAGGGAGGAGGGGAGGCGGGGAGACCAGGCGGCTGCAGGGGCGGGGTGCGGACGGGGTGCACGCACCTGCGCCGTGTAGTCGGGCCGCACCCGCGTGAGGCGCCAGTAGCACGGCTCGTCGTGCTGCCACAGCCAGGACTTGCGCGTGACCAGGCGGCCCAGGCCGAAGAGCGGGAGGCGGCCGAGCAGCTGCAAGAGGCGGCTCTCGCGGCGCACGTCGGCCCAGGCCCGGACCGGCAGCCGGCGTCCAGAGAACGGCCGCGTCAAGGTCTCGTAGTCCACCGCGTAGAGCTGGGAGTCGCGCGGCCTGTTCAGTTGCTCCCGCAGGGCGCGCACGCGGCGGGCCAGCTCCGCGATCAGCCGCGGACGCACCTTCTTCCGCGCCATGGCGGGTCCGCGTCCTCAGCGGTCCGGCCGGAAGTCACCGGAAGAGGCCGGTGTCCCAGGCTAAAGTGTTCGGTCGCGGCCGGAAGCGAGGAAGAGGTCGGTCCGGCCATGGCGCGGGTTGGACCCGGGAGGGCGGGGGTCTCTTGCCAGGGCCGGGGCCGGGGACGGGGCGGGAGCGGTCAGCGGCGACCTCCAACCTGGGAGATCTCAGACTCCGACGCTGAGGACTCCGCCGGCTCGGAGGCCGCCGCGAGAGCCCGGGACCCAGCGGGTGAGCGCAGGGCGGCTGCCGAGGCGTTGCGGCTGCTGCGGCCGGAGCAGGTCCTGAAGCGCCTCGCGGTGTGCGTGGACACAGGTGCGGCGGAGGGCACGGGCGATACTCGGGGTGCAGTGACCGCGCTCCTCTCCCCCGGTCCCAGCCATCCTGGAAGACGCCGGTGCCGACGTCCTGATGGAGGCCCTGGAGGCCCTGGGCTGCGAGTGCCGCATCGAGCCCCAGCGCCCGGCCCGCAGCCTGCGGTGGACCCGAGCGAGTCCCGACCCCTGCCCCCGCAGCGTGAGTGGTCGCGGGTTCCCGAGGGCCAGCCGACAGGCAGCAGCGCGTCCCCATGTCCCCACAGCTGCCTCCTGAAGTGTGGGCTGCAGGTGAACAGGAATTGCTGCTGCTGCTGGAGCCCGAGGAGTTTCTGCAGGGCGTCGCCACACTGACCCAGGTGCTCGGGTGGTGGCAGTAGTCCCTCTCTAATGAACAACTGTGCCACACGTTCTCATCTTCAGATCTCTGGCCCAACCCACTGGGTGCCCTGGATCTCCCCCGAGACCACCGCCCGGCCCCACCTGGCTGTCATCGGGCTGGATGCCTACCTGTGGTACCGCTCACTCTCATGCCCACAGCAGGGCTGGGAGCGGGGAGGAATGGTCACCTCTGCTCAGGTCTCGCCAGCACGTTTCCCGGGGGACACAGCAGCCAGAGAGCCCGAAGGTGGCCGGTGCCGAGGTGGCCGTCAGCTGGCCGGAGGTGGAAGAGGTGAGGGCCTGTCTGAGCTGGGTGAGTCAGGTGGCTCGTGCCCATCAGCTTGCCTCCTCCCCAGGCCCTGGTACTCCTGCAGCTCTGGGCAAACCTGGACGTGCTACTGGTGGCCTCTTGGCAGGAGCTGAGTCGGCACGTGTGCGCCGTTACCAAGGCTCTCGCCCAGTATCCCCTCAAGTGCGTGATGCCAAGGCTGAAGGGGGGCAGGATGAGGTTCTAAAAGGCTTCTCTCTGTCCCCAGGCAGTACCGGGAATCCCAGGCCTTCTCCTTCTGCACAGCAGGGCGCTGGGCAGCCGGCGAGCCAGTGGCAAGAGACGGCGCAGGGCTGCAGGCGGCCTGGCGGAGGCAGATCAGGCAGTTCAGTCGGGTCAGCCCAGCCGTGGCTGATGCAGTTGTCACAGCCTTCCCCTCCCCCCGCCTTCTGCAGCAGGTGGGCCCCTGCCTCCTCCAAGCCCTCCAGGTAGGCGCCCTCTCATGCCTTTGCCTGCTCCTAGGCGCTGGAGGCCTGCAGCACGGAGCGGGAGCGCATGGGCCTCCTGGCCGACCTTCCTGTGCCGCCCAGTGAAGGCGGGCGTCCCCGCAGGGTGGGGCCTGACCTCTCCCGCCGCATCTGCCTCTTCCTGACCACAGCCAACCCTGATCTCCTGCTGGACCTGGGCTCCTGACCACACGTGGGACCACCAGGACAGCATGCAGCCTTGGGGACAGACCAGACACCCTGGGCGGTGGGGGAGGACCCCCAGCCACATGTGGACCCTCAGCCTGGGTGGGTTCTCTGGCTGAGCAGGTCTGACCTCAGGGGAAGGGTGGGTGGTTGCAGGGGAAGTTTTAGGTAGCTGGGAGAAGAGGGGCTTCTGGCTGGCAGATGGCTGGCGGTTCCTGTGCTGAGTCCTGAACACGTAGGCCCCAGGGGAGGCCTCAGCAGCAGGGCTGTGCCCCCCCAACACACACACACACTCGGCAGGGACCAGAAGGCAGCTCCAGGGCCCCACTGCCACCTGGAGGCTTGGGGTGTGGCACCCTCAGCCAGAAGCAGTAGGGGACTCCCAAGGATGTGGAGGGGCAGTGAGGCCTGGGAGAAGGCCCAGGCTGCTCGCAAGCCCGGCCTCTGCACGGATACGTTTCAGCTCACGCCATGTGGGTGTTAGACATCAACTCTACATTTATTGCAGTCCTTTAAGTCTATGACGGCGGGGCAGCCGCTGACAGCATGCAGAGCAAGTTAGGAAAAACCGAGGCCCTGTGGGAACAGCAACGCGGGCTCCAGCCAGGCTCTCGTCCTCGCAGCCTCCCACAAGACCTGGGGCTCAGGGCAGCCGCTTCCCCACCCAGCACAGCAGCAGAGGGGCCCTAGAGCCCCCACAGAAAGGACTGTCCCAGCCTCGGGAGCAAGAGATGGCTCCCTCCGGACGGGCCTCATCCAACTCCGCCCTGGAGTGTGGCTGGAAGGAAGGGACAGAGAAAGAAGGGACAGAGGAAAGGGGCTGTCCCAGCCCAAGAAGGCAGTTCCACTGGGAAGTCAGTCAGGTCCGGCGGCAGCGCTTCCTCTGGCAGGGCCGAGGCTCGCGACTGCTGGGGTGGGCGGAGGTCGCTGCCTGGGGATCGGACACTGGAGCCTTGCGGCGGCTGCAACTCATGCTCAGGACCCAGCCCAGCTTGTTGTGTAGCACCTGCTTGAGGCCCGGCGGCAGCGGCAGACCCTCCAGCGTGTCTCCCGAGTCTGGCCGCAGCTGGCGCAGGCGGTGGCAGCACAGGTACTGGAGGGAAGTGGCGCTGGCACAGGAGCGGGTGACCTTCATGCTGCTCCGGGCCGCCGTGGAGCACACCATCGGGTAGAATCTCTTGTTCTGCAGCTTGGTGGCTGCCACACCTGGAAGGGAGGGGCCCAGCCTGAACCCCAGGCAGGGAAGGGGCCAGCTACTGGGCGCAGCCCCTCAGACCTCACGCTACAGTCACCCGGGTGGGCAGCTGGCACAGCTGAGGCAAGGCAGGGTGCACGCGCTGGCCCTGCCACTCCAGCCTGGCCTCACTGTCCCACCCCCTGGGACCCTGGGGCCTCAGGCTTCTGGGAGGAACCCTTTCAGAAAACCTCAGTGTCCCCTGGGCTGGGGCGGGGTGGCTGCCTCCCTCGGGGTGACAGCTGAGAGGAGCTCAAGTCCTGTGACGGCCTCACCTATACACTTCCTGTTCTTGAAAAAGGTGAGTGTGCCGTGCCAGGTGTCCAGGTGCACGCCAATGATGGAGCCCTGGCCGAACCGCGATGAGAAGCTGGTCTTGTCGCCCTTGTGGTGGAGGAGGCCTGGGGGCAGCCAGGGTCGCAGTGAGCCCGGGAGCTCCAGGCTCGGCCCCGCCCCACCCTGGGCCTCACGCACCCGTGTAGGAGAGGCCCCAGCTGTCCTCATCCCTGCCCAGCAGGCTGCAGAACGTGTGGCGGTATTTGTCCAGGTCCACATCCGACGTCCCGATGCCCACCATCTAGGAACAGGGGCCAGGCAGAGGGCGCGGGGCTGGGCTGCCGGAGCCAGGTTCCCCAGAAGCACCCTGGGCCGAAGCAACTTACCATGTCGGTGCCGTAGACGGGAGAGGTCATCTTGATCTCCCAGAAGTGCTGGCCCTCCCCCAGCTCCTTGGTGCCCCGGATGGCCGCTGTGCCGCAGCTGTACTCCATGTGGAAGCTGACCTTACGGTTGTCACAGCTCAGCAGGGTGGCTGATGACTTATTTAAGTCATCCCAGACCCAGTCGAAATCTGCAAGAGAGGCCCAGGCTGGGGCAGCCCTGAGAGCTCCATGGGGCTCTGCCCTGCCCACCCCCAGGCCCGCCCGCAGTGCAGTCCCAGCAGGGGCTGGGCCCCACGCTCACACTCGTCTTCCTCTCCGCAGCGGCAGTCCCTGCCCCGGTGGGCCGAGTGCAGGCTGCTACAGAAGGAGGCCTCGCTCTGCCCAGCACAGTCACAGAAGGACTCGCCGGTCACGGGCACCGCACTGGGGATGGATGGCGGCAGCGTGGAGTACTCGGGGTCGGAGTCCGAGTCGCTGTGCTGGGAGAGAAGGGCCGGCTGTTACTACCTGTTGCCCGCTCTCTACCCTCTCACCCTTGCCCTCTGTCCCTGTCCCACCCTGTCCCTGACCCACCCAGGAAAGGATGGGGGTCCAGGCCTCCAGGGACTTCACAGTACCCCGAGCGCACAGCCCAGGCTCCCTCCCAACGGGCTCCGGCTCTGCCCCATTCTGCATGACCAGGAGGGCCCTGGAGGCCCAGCCACAGAGCAGTAGCCAAGGCTGCCTGGCCTCCAAGTGGTTTCTAGACGGTGGATAAGCCCCAGGTCCACCCCACCTGCCCAGAGCTGAGATGGTGTGGACACCTTCCCTGCTAGGCCAGCCCTGCAGGGGCCCCCAGGCAAGGCCACCACCCCCACACCAGGCCCAGCTGCAGCCACCCGGCCTCAGGGCAGTCCCCACCACACTGTGGCCCAACGACCTTCCTGTTACCTGAGCAGACCTGGCTCACCACAGGGTCCTACTGCCCAGTGCCCACTACAGGCCCCGCCCCTCCTGGTGCAGGTTTCAGCTGTCACCTCCCTGAGGCTTCTCCAGCCCCTTCACCCCTGTTCCATTTTTCTTCTTTTGCTTCACTGAAGTTCTCCTTGGTCCTGATTCTTGGCCTCCTCCCACCAGAACGTGAGCTCCTTGTGGGAGGCAGTGCCCCTCCCAGCCTCCTCCCTGTCACAGACTGTGTGGGGGCCACCCAGGGGCTGAATGGACCAGGGGGTCAGCAGGGAGAGTGCTAAGTGGTGGCGGGGGGCCTGTGGCAGAGGCCTTGTGACAGTGAGGGTTGAGGGCTGGTCCAGAGAGATGATGTGATCCCCAGGAGAAGCCACAGGGGACCATGACATGGGCGCCACCAGCTTCCAGGTGAACGTGGACCTATCGAAAGCCAGCTTCAGGGCAGGACACTGTCCTTTCTGGAGGGGATGGCCCCACCCCACAGACAAGGCAGGCCCAGACAACTCTACCCCACTGCCTAGAAGTGCGGGTCCCCAGAGCCAGGGTAGACCCCCTGAGTCAGGAGCCCGGGCACAGAACTGAGCACCTGCACTGCAGGCCCAGGGCCGGGTTCCCTGGAGAAGGAGAAAGACTGAAGCCACTGCCTACCTCCTGCCCACAACAGACTGCAGGCCCATTTGGTGACACAGGACAAGCAGCACATGTGTCGAACACTGCCGAGCCCGCAGGCACGCCTGCATCCCACAGCCACGAGCCTGTGAGGCTCAGGCATGTGACCTGCAGGAGCTGGAGGCGGGCGGGAAGGCAGGTGGGGGCCTCTCCCTGGCTGGAGCAGGGAGCTCCAGGAGACCTCAGGACGGCCCCCACCCGGTGGGTAAGGACCCTGTTTCCCAATTTGCCCCCAAGGCCTAATGGACCCACCGGGCTTAGGGAGTCCTCACTCAGAGGAGAGGAGCCCACCCCTCCCAGGACACCTGGCTGAGCCGGAACAGCAGCGCAGGGGAGCTGTGACAGCAGAGAGCAGCACCAGGTCACACAAGCAGCCGCCCCGGAAGGACACGGCCCATGGTGACAGAGGACAAGCAGCATGCGTGTGTCAGACACTGGCCTGGCCTGTGGACACGCCCGCGTCCCACAGCCATGACCCTGCGAGGCCAGGAGAGACTGCTCCAGGGCACATGACCTGTGGTAGCTGGAAGTGGGGCAGGGAGGCGCAGCCACACTCCTGCTCTGGTCCGAGGGAGATCTCAGGAAACCGACTGGGAAATCACCCCCCACAGGGACCCCCACCCCTCCCAGCCTCACTGCGCCCGTCAGGCCAGGCAGCTGCCCTCAGGGTCTGCCAAGGTGGGGGTCAGGGGCCATGGGGGCAGGTAGCTCTGCCTGCAAAGCCCACAAGCATGTCAGATCACCTGGGCTGCAGACAGACAAACACCTGAGCTGTTCTGAATACCTTCAGGTTCCTGGCCTCCCTGAGCAAGTGCAGAAATTTTTACCTTCAAGGATCAGGGTTTTTCTGTTTGTTTGTTTTTTAACACACATATATGTGAACAAAGAGTATGCGTTTGTACTGGCAGAAGAAGCGTCTGGTAAGACAACCAGCAAGTTAACAATGGTCACCTCCAGAAATGGGCTGGGTAAACCAAAGAATTTTTTTGTTTTTGTTTTTTTTGAGTCAGGGTCTAGCTCTGTCACCCAGGCTGGAACGCACTGGTGTGATCACGGCTCACTGCAGCCTTGACCTCCCTGGCTCAAGCAATCCTCCCAGCTCAGCCTCCTGAGTCGTTGGGACTACAGGCACGTGCCACCACGCCTGACACATTTTTTAAATTTTTGTAGAGACAGTGTTTCACCATGTTGCCCAGGCAGGTCTCAAACTCCTGGGCTCAAGTGGTCCTCCAGCTTCAGCCTCCCAAAGTGCTAGGATTATAGGTGTGAGCCACAGTGCCCAGCCCCGTAGTGGAGAATTTCTGTTGAATGAACCAAAAGCAACTGCCAACCTCTCCATGCACCATGTGTTTCAGAGGAGAAAGCACAGTGAAGAATGCAGTGTGTTCTGAGGTCCTGTCACCCCTGAGGCTGTGTGTGTCCTTTGCCAAATTAAAGAGTCTTACTGAATGCGGTGCATCCAGGAGACAGGCCCAGGTTTGGACTGGTCCTCTAGCCTCAGAAGCATCTTTTTCTCCGACTGATTCCGTGTTCAGGTAATGTCTGCCTGCCTGCCTAGGGCATCTCCACACCTTAGGCCAGCCACGTCCGCCTCGCCCGCTGGAACCTACCTGCCCATCAGAGTCGTAGCCCCAGTTAGTGGAGCCTGCTAGAGCCACGGCCCGGGCATCTGCGTCTCGGCGGGCTGCACTCAGGACGAAGTGCCAGGCCCTGCTGTTCCGGGGGCGTCTGGCCATGGTGGAAAGAATCTAGAAGAAAACACAGGCTCTGGGCAAAGGAAGACTCACAGCACTCCCAGCCCTGAGCTTCCAGGCTGGGCCACGGACCCACTCAAAGTGGGGACTGCAGGGGCCGCACCGGTGCCCAGCCAGGGCTCCAGAACGCTTCAGGAGCCCGTACCTCACTCCAGGATCTGAGCAGCTCAATAAAACCCAGGTAGATCCTGTGAAACGCCACCCAGACACCCATGACTCCGGAATGCGAATCC